AGAAAGAGACAGCGCAGGAGCAAAATGTCCAGGAAGGAGGGAGAGAGACCAGAGGAAGGAGGAGGCGCCTCTTTCACCCGCGTCCCCAGGTCCCCATGTACGCCACGTGGGTGGGAGCGTGTCCCACACACCCGCGCGCCCAAAGCCACATTCGCCACGCTCCCGCCGGGGCGGGCTCACCGCGCGCCTCTGGGTGCCGAGCCTCCACAGGCCACATAGCCGCCACCTGCTGCTGCATCCCCACTGCGGGGACAGGGGCACTCAGTGCCTCCCTCCGTCCCCCCCGCCCCGCGAAGGCCTCCCATCCTCCAGGGCCAGGCGGAGGCCACGTCTTTCCCGGGCCCCCTCCCCAACGCGGAGAGGGAAGCGGAGGGAGGAGCTTGGCCCGCAGCCGCCGGCCCTCCCCGCACTGGAGCTCCCCCTCCCCTCCCTCCCCGCCCCTCGGCTGCCGCAGCCCGGCTCGCAGCGCGCGTCAGCGGGGGCTCCCCGGAGCGAGTCGCTAGGTAACGGGGCTGGCTCCGCAGACGCGGGGCCGGGGAAGCCCGCGCGCGTCATCAGCAGCGGCGCCGCGGGGCGGGGGGCGCAGAGACCCTCCCCAATCCCGGCCTGCCACCACCTGGCTCGCGCGCAGCCCCGGCCCAGAATGCCTTAACCTGCGCCGATTGCTGCCGCCGAGGTGCCCCTCCCCTGTAGGGACCCCGACGCCGCCAGCCCCTTCCTCCTTTCCCGCAGGTGCGCACTGCTGTGCTTGCGGCCGGGTGGGCGCCCCGCCGCTGCGGTCGCGGTCGCCGCTGGTAAGCTGCGCTCTGGGGCTTGGGGCAGGAAGCAGTGGGGGGCGCTCGAAGAGCAGGGCAGCTACGGCCACCGTGGCCGCCGGACCGGCCATGTGCTAAAGTTTCTGGGGCTCGGCGCCCCGCTGGGCGCGCAGCGCGGGGAGCAGACGCGCCGTGGGTGGGGCAGCGCGGTGCTGCTGGCGCCCGGCCCCCGCGGGGTGCAGCTCTGCGCGTTCTCATGCTGTCTCTCTCTCTTTCCCTCCGCGCTGCCTCTCCGAGGTCCTCCCGCCGAGCCCCGGCGCGGGGCATGAGGAGCCCCCGGGTGCCGCCCAGAGACCAGCAGGCTGCGCGCACACCTAGCCAGCGGCAGACGGGGACATGAGCAGCGCGCACGGGGTCCCGCGCCCGGCGGCCAGCCCTATCCGGCGGCGGCCAGCGGGTCAACGCTGCCCGGGAGAATGAGGCAGGAGCCGGCGGCAGCCTCCTTTTTTTCCTTCTCCTCGCCTTCCTGCGGCTCCGGCGCTCCGGGTCCGGGCCGGGCTGCGGCTCTGCTGCGTGCCCCGCGCGCCCCTCAACCGCCTCCGGATGCGCTTCTCGGTAAGCCAGGCCCTCCGCCTCGCGAACAAAGCGGAACACTCTCCCGCTTCTCTTCCTCCTTCAGATCTCAGCCCGCTGTCGCCTTCTCTCTGACCCTGGTCCCTTCCACTGCAGGCTGTTGCTCCGGTGTCTCTGGGCTGCTCCACCACGTGGTGCCTGCCCATCATGGCATCCACCACCAGGTGGCCTTTTTCTTGGTAAGTTCCTTACAAAGCAACATGCTTTGTGCTCATCTTTTGTGCTGCCTCTTTCCAATTACAGGTTAGCCTGGCAAGGAAGATAAAGACATTTGCAACCAAGATGGTAATCACTAGTGAAAATGATGAAGACAGAGGAGGTCAAGAAAAAGAAAGTAAAGAGGAGAGTGTCTTGGCAATGCTGGGGATTATCGGGACCATTCTGAACCTGATTGTGATCATATTTGTCTACATATACACCACCCTGTGAATGGCCCAGAGCGTCCTCAGAGGCCTCAGAATGGCCAAAGACGGAAGTCCTGCGTGTCGGCGCATCACTGACCAGACCCTGCGAGAACAAGCAGGCTTGACCCGCACATACCACCCAATCAAATGCACCTTCAAACTTTACAAAAGGTCACACAAATAGACCGATCCTGCTGCAGGGAGCAGACACTAAAGCACAATGATTCCAACAAAACTCATTCACAGCACTAGGAACTCAACGTCTTTGGCAGGGGGCCCAGAAGAATGCTTGGAAGACCAGCCTCTGACACCATCAGTGAGCGGATGGGTGCAGAAATTCATTATTCCAGATCGCTGACAGATATCACATATTTGAAAAGATGAATAGGGCGGACATGGCTCAGATGTGTGTCTCCCAGGACAAGTGTTTCATCTTCACTTGACGAGCTATTTAGTGGAAAAACCACAGGCGCAGCCCTTTGACAGGCATCCCATTCATCAAAAGTGTCTAACTATTTGATACTGGGGAGATAACTTATTTTTCTTTTTTCATTGGCTTGACATGTGTATCTGTTCATGTCAAGGTTTATAAATATATATTTTTAATAAATGTGCTCTATTTTTTAGCATGAACCAAATACTTGGAGAGGCACTCCCAGATCCATAGAGCTTTCCTTAGTTTTATCTGCTTTGTCCCCTCCTCCCCCAACTACAGATGTTCTGTTGTGGAGCCATTCTAGTCCTTTTGTCTCATCTTGAGTCTTTTACCTTGCGCTTTTGTTCTCTCTCTCTCCTCTCTCTCTGCCTCTTTGGTCTGAAGGACATTTTCCCATACTGTCAGCCATGGTTTTGGGTGCATGTTTTAAGATTGTCCATTGAGTGGCTTTTTGTTGTTATCTCGGAGATATAAAATGATTGTGGGCATGCAGACCTTAGATGCACCCTATCTTTACTGAGAATTATGCATGAATAAGGGCTGAGTGATAGATCAGCTTAAAATTAAAAGGACTACCTTTGAGGAAGAAGAGCGTGGCTATATTTGCAGATGAACTTTTGAACAGAATATTCAGCTTCTTACCGGCAGCGTTATTGTTTCATTCTTGTGACCATTCGTTTATCAGATTTTGATTTTAGCGGTCATGTACCGCGAGAGTTGGGAAGAACAAGGGGGAAAGCTCGGGATTAGGTGCATTACTCCTTCCTTTGCAAGATACCTGGGATCCTCCTCAAAAGCGGGTGGGGTATAAATGACACAAGAACTCCCCCAGGAGATCTCATGGTGATTCAGGCTGTGAGGACAGCCCTGTGACAGGTGACTTTTCAGGGACATGAGGAGGGGATTTAATGATTGCCCTAAAGGACTTCTGTATTTTTAAAGCCCCTGGTTTACACCCACATGAAGCTATTTCCTCTCTGGCAGGGATGGTTGCATAAAAACAAATTAGCTCCCTTCTGGCTCCCTGAAATGGGCCCTTGCCTGGCTACAGTGGCATGGCCTTAAAGAGAGGGTTAGTATTCCTTCTGCCATTGCCAGCTGTATTAGTCTGTTTTCACACTGCTGAAAAAGACATCCCCAAGACTGGGCAATTTACAAAGAAAGAGGTTTATTGGACTTACAGTTCCACGTGGCTGAGGAGGCCTCACAATTACGGTGGAAGGTGAAAGGCACGTCTCACATGGTGGCAGACAAGAGAAGTGAACATGTGCAAGGAGACTCCCATTTTTAAAACAGATCTCGTGAGACTTTTTCACTATCATGCAAACAGCATGGGAAACCTGCCCCCGTGATTCAGTTACCTCCCACCGGGTCCCTCCCACAACACATGGGTATTCAAGATGAGATTTGGGTGGGGTTACAGCCAAACTCTATCACCAGCCTTGCCCCTGGGCAGAAGCAGCAGCAGTCTGCCTGGCTGGATTCAAATGATTCTGAGGCTTCTATAGTCTATGCCTGCAGATCTCTCCCTCACCCATGCTATAGTGTCTGAAATTCCACCATTAGAGAGTCATTTCTTGGGCTCTGTTAAATGGACCAGGCTCTTTTATAAAGAAAATGCCCCTGAGCAGCTGGCTCTGGCATTGATTTATGATATCTTCTCTTCCCTGCCAGAAGGAAGGAAGCTAAGGTGCATGTAGGGCGTACTGTGTGCCCAGGCACTGTGCCAGATGCTTTGGATACTTGGAGTCATTGAATTCTTGTAGTAACCCTGTGAGAGAGGGAGTCTTTTCTCCACATTGTAGAAGAAGGAAAAAGGGCTCAGAGAGGTCAAGAAATGTCCCTGAGATCACATGGCTTCTAGTGGAGTCAAGATCCAAACCCAATGTGTCTGATTCCTTAGCCCTTGGGGGTCCGGAGGCTGCTGAACAAGAAAGGAGGTGGAGAGGAGAGAAAGCTGCAGGCATACCACCGCACACCCTTCTCCCTCCCCTGTAAAAACAACCCTGGGAACTCCCTGGACACTAGCAGAATATCATACACTAAGGATAAGGGATGAGAGGAGGCTGGTTAGAAATAAAGCAGTGTCAGGGGGAAGGAGCTACTCAGTAGGCTCTGTGTGATTCTAGAAAGACTGTATGAAAATTCTGAACAGTGAACAGAATAAACAATAAAGGTGCAATGGAAAAAAATACTCGATGTCTTTTCTTTCAACATTGTGGGATA